TCTCTGGGCAGGAAGAGGAGGCCTTGGCCGCGGGCCGGACTTGGGCCTGGTCCGTGAGGCTGTTTTGGTCTCTGGCTTCACAGGCAACAGAGAAGACAGACAAACAGGAAGAAAGCAGCTGCCTTGGGCTGGGCTGGGCTGGGCTGGCCTCGGCTGAGCCAAGCCAGGCCTGGGTGCGGGGGGAGTGGAAAGAGAACTACTGGGATGGGGGCTGGAGGGGGTGTGGGGACAGGGGAAGGAGAGAGGTGTTGGGGGAGGGAGGAGGAGGGCTCAGGTACAGGGAAGGTGCGTCCATACTCATGGTATGTTCAAGAACATGAGCGAGCGTCTCTGTGTTGTGTGTTTGTGGCTGTGTGGCTGTATCATGTGAGGTTGTGTGTGGTGGGAGGGAGCCCGTGAGCACACGGAGGTCCCCAGCCCCTCTTCCTAGGACAGGTAGTTGCAGGTGGGGCAGGAGGAAGAGGGTGGGGGTGTCCCTGGATCTCACAGGGGTTCGTGAAGCCTGGCTTGGCCCCTGCCCCACTCCTCCCTTTCCTGTCCCTCGTCTCCGGCCAACTGGGCCCTAACTGGGGAGGAGGAGGGGCCTGCGTGGGCCTGGGAGGGGCCCAGCGAAAGTGTTTTCACCCCTTCCTTGCCTGGGCCCAGCGAGGAGCAGGAGGACCCCAACTTGGGAAGGGGGCGTGAAGCTCCCATGAAAAAGCAGCGCAGTCCTGGGCCAGACCCACCGCTCTCTGGCCTCAGTTTCCCCACTTATAAAATGGGAATGCTGAACTAAGTGACCTCCCAGAGCACTGCCAACCCAGACAATCCAACCAGGGGGGCGTGGTAGGGTGAGGGTGGGCGTGGAGGCTATGGCAGTGGGAGGAGGGAGTCCTGGGCCGGGACCAGGGAGGCCCTGGGGAAAGGAAGGGAAACAGGAGGCCAGGGGAGGCCTGGGGGAAAGGGGGAGGGGGAGGAAGTCCCCTCCTGGCCAGGTCACTCCCAGAGGCTGGGCTGGGCCAGGGCAGGGCAGCCGATGGAGAGCAGATCTGAGCACCCAGCCACCTTCACGCCACCGCCCAGCTGCCCAGGAGCCCAGCCAGGTAAGGGGCTGCGCCTGCCTGCCCCCCTGCCCTCTGACCATCCCTCTCAATCTTCCCTGCCCAGGACTGGCCATACTGCCACCGACACGTGCACACACGCCAACAGGCATCTGCCATGCTGGCATCTCTATAAGGGCTCCAGTCCAGAGACCCTGGGCCATTGAACTTGCTCCTCAGGCAGAGGCTGAGTCCGCACATCACCTCCAGGCCCTCAGAACACCTGCCCCAGCCCCACCATGCTCATGGCGTCCACCACTTCCGGTAAGGCTTGCCCCTCCATGAGTCCGGTGGGCCTAACCAGGCCCTCTTCCCGACTCCTTCCCAGCTGTGCCTGGGCATCCCTCTCTGCCCAGCCTGCCCAGCAACAGCAGCCAGGAGAGGCCACTGGACACCCGGGACCCGCTGCTAGCCCGGGCGGAGCTGGCGCTGCTCTCCATAGTCTTTGTGGCTGTGGCCCTGAGCAATGGCCTGGTGCTGGCGGCCCTAGCTCGGCGGGGCCGGCGGGGCCACTGGGCACCCATACACGTCTTCATTGGCCACTTGTGCCTGGCCGACCTGGCCGTGGCTCTGTTCCAAGTGCTGCCCCAGCTGGCCTGGAAGGCCACCGACCGCTTCCGTGGGCCAGATGCCCTGTGTCGGGCCGTGAAGTATCTGCAGATGGTGGGCATGTATGCCTCCTCCTACATGATCCTGGCCATGACGCTGGACCGCCACCGTGCCATCTGCCGTCCCATGCTGGCGTACCGCCATGGAAGTGGGGCTCACTGGAACCGGCCGGTGCTAGTGGCTTGGGCCTTCTCGCTCCTTCTCAGCCTGCCCCAGCTCTTCATCTTCGCCCAGCGCAACGTGGAAGGTGGCAGCGGGGTCACTGACTGCTGGGCCTGCTTTGCGGAGCCCTGGGGCCGTCGCACCTATGTCACCTGGATTGCCCTGATGGTGTTCGTGGCACCTACCCTGGGTATCGCCGCCTGCCAGGTGCTCATCTTCCGGGAGATTCATGCCAGTCTGGTGCCAGGGCCATCAGAGAGGCCTGGGGGGCGCCGCAGGGGACGCCGGACAGGCAGCCCCGGTGAGGGAGCCCACGTGTCAGCAGCTGTGGCCAAGACTGTGAGGATGACGCTAGTGATTGTGGTCGTCTATGTGCTGTGCTGGGCACCCTTCTTCCTGGTGCAGCTGTGGGCCGCGTGGGACCCGGAGGCACCTCTGGAAGGTGGGTGTAGCCGTGGCTAGGGCTGACGGGGCCACTTGGGCTTGGCCGCATGCCCCTGTGCCCCACCAGCCATCCTGAACCCAACCTAGATCCTCCACCTCCACAGGGGCGCCCTTTGTGCTACTCATGTTGCTGGCCAGCCTCAACAGCTGCACCAACCCCTGGATCTATGCATCTTTCAGCAGCAGCGTGTCCTCAGAGCTGCGAAGCTTGCTCTGCTGTGCCCGGGGACGCACCCCACCCAGCCTGGGTCCCCAAGATGAGTCCTGCACCACCGCCAGCTCCTCCCTGGCCAAGGACACTTCATCGTGAGGAGCTGTTGGGTGTCTTGCCTCTAGAGGCTTTGAGAAGCTCAGCTGCCTTCCTGGGGCTGGTCCTGGGAGCCACTGGGAGGGGGACCCGTGGAGAATTGGCCAGAGCCTGTGGCCCCGAGGCTGGGACACTGTGTGGCCCTGGACAAGCCACAGCCCCTGCCTGGGTCTCCACATCCCCAGCTGTATGAGGAGAGCTTCAGGCCCCAGGACTGTGGGGGCCCCTCAGGTCAGCTCACTGAGCTGGGTGTAGGAGGGGCTGCAGCAGAGGCCTGAGGAGTGGCAGGAAAGAGGGAGCAGGTGCCCCCAGGTGAGACAGCGGTCCCAGGGGCCTGAAAAGGAAGGACCAGGCTGGGGCCAGGGGACCTTCCTGTCTCCGCCTTTCTAATCCCTCCCTCCTCATTCTCTCCCTAATAAAAATTGGAGCTCATTTTCCACATGGCAAGGGGTCTCCTTGGATCCGGGTAACGG